ATAAAGCTCCATTTCCACCCCTCTTTTTAGTTTAGGAAGTTTACCGTTATCGGTGAAGTAATTATTTTGTTAATTACAAAGGTAAGTAGGTTCTTTCTGAACAATCAGGATGTAAACTTAATGCTAGTGAAGTAATTAAACATTTTGAATGTTAATTAAACTCAGTCCAGTTAAGGGTTTTATTTACTACTAACAAACGTATTCACCGTGTGCTAAGTGCTGCAGGGAATCCCAGCCCGTTTTCCTCCATCTAAAAGGAAAATTAGGAGGTCCCAATACTTTACTTGTAGATTTTCCAGTTTCTACCATTCCCTGTAAGGCACTGAGACGCAAGATTTCAAGGCCCACTCGGGGTACCCTGGCATGGACATCGAGTCGTTCTAGCGCTGAGCTTCAAAACTATTCCTTTCCTTCCCTTTCTTCTTCATACCAGACTCTAATCTGTTCTCCCTAGCTTCGAATTATTCACTGTATGGTCGAACATCTTACTCCACAAATAACCTCTGAAGTGTTGCAGTTGTCTTACCCAAATACCTGAACTCAGCTTGTCCCGAGTACTGCGATCCCGCGTACTGCTAATGGGAATATAGTTAACCCAACTAGTATGAGGTCCCCAGTACACAGCAGCTCCAAGATCAAGGCGACCGAGTAACACTGCTTGCCTAGACTCAGGCCAAGTTCGGAGAGTGATCCTGGGGTTATTTTAGAACGTGTCCCTTGCTTCCCAGAAAAATTCAGTCGTTAACTCAAGTCCAGATGCCCAATGACCATTCGGATAAGGTGAGCTAAAGCTTCAATGCCTTGAGGGGCTTGGCAGGGCTCGGGCTCATCCCGGAGAAGCAGCCCCGCTTTCCAGACTAGCAGTTCCCAGGGATGGGTGTGTGCTAATCGCAGGCCAACAAGCCCAGCGCGGTACAGAGGTCCCATTGTGACCGGAGGCGAGAAACCCCGCCTCGGCACCCTGACGCAGCGCAGGACCCGCCCCGCGCGTGACGCCAGCGTCAGGCCAGCCCCGGCATGCTCTGCGGCCGCCCGCGGTCCAGCTCCGACAACAGGAATTTTCTCCGAGAGCGGGCCGGGCTCAGTTCAGCTGCTGTCCAGACCCGGATCGGCAACAGTGCCGCCTCCAGACGTTCTCCTGCCGCTCGCCCGCCCGTCCCAGCGCCCCCAGCCCTCCCGCGAGGGCGCCCCGGGACGGAAGGATCCACCAGTCTGTCGGCGCCCGCCGTTCTCGTGGTCGCCGTCGCCGTCGTCGTGGTGGTAGTCTCCGCCGTCGCCTGGGCCATGGCCAATTACATCCACGTCCCTCCCGGCTCCCCGGAGGTGCCCAAGCTGAACGTCACCGTTCAGGATCAGGAGGAGCATCGCTGCCGGGAGGGGGCCCTGAGCCTCCTGCAACACCTGCGGCCTCACTGGGACCCCCAGGAGGTGACCCTGCAGGTAACGCCCACACCTCAGCTCTGGGTCTCTTATTTTTCCCATTTTTAAAAAAAATTTTTGGCAGCTCTTCACAGATGGAATCACAAATAAACTTATTGGCTGTTACGTGGGAAACACCATGGAGGATGTAGTCCTGGTGAGAATTTATGGCAATAAGACTGAGTTATTAGTCGATCGAGATGAGGAAGTAAAGAGTTTTCGAGTGTTGCAGGCTCATGGGTGTGCACCACAACTCTACTGTACCTTCAATAATGGACTATGCTATGAATTTATACAAGGAGAAGCACTGGATCCAAAGCATGTCTGCAACCCAGCCATTTTCAGGTACATTTTCTTTTCTGAATTTTTCCTTTTGATTTTTCTTTTTATGCGGTTTTGTTTTAAACAGGCTAATAGCTCGTCAGCTTGCTAAAATCCATGCTATTCATGCACACAATGGCTGGATCCCCAAATCTAATCTTTGGCTAAAGATGGGAAAGTATTTCTCTCTCATTCCCACAGGATTTGCAGATGAAGACATTAATAAAAGGTAAAATTATTTTTACATTTGAAATTATGTTTACAAGATATAACTCTTCTTTTAAAACTAAAAGGTTCCTAAGTGATATCCCAAGCTCTCAGATTCTCCAGGAAGAGATGACTTGGATGAAGGAGATTCTTTCCAACCTGGGCTCACCTGTTGTGCTTTGCCATAATGACCTATTGTGTAAGAATATAATCTACAATGAGAAACAAGGTAGGTATTTGACCTTAGCAGTAAGTAAAATTTCTTAATGTCTTTGTTTTTGTGTCTCACATAGGTGATGTACAGTTCATTGATTATGAATATTCTGGATACAACTACCTGGCATATGATATTGGAAATCATTTCAATGAATTTGCAGGTATAACTAATGGAGTAACTTATTTAGCTTTGAATTTTTGAGTGTAGTTTTTTTTCTTCTAAAGGTGTGAGTGATGTAGACTATAGTCTGTATCCAGATAGAGAACTACAGAGTCAGTGGCTGCGTGCTTACCTTGAAGCCTACAAAGAATTTAAGGGCTTTGGGACTGAAGTTACTGAAAAGGAGGTAGAAATACTCTTCATTCAAGTCAATCAGTTTGCATTGGTAAGTTTAAATGTACACAATTAATGAAAGGTTCTTACTCCTTTATCCTTCATGCGTTTCTCAGACACTGCAATCTGCCTTTTCCCTCACTGCTGTAAAAAGAAAATCAGGTAAGGCTTACCAATCATGACATAATTGCCAAGTCCAATGTAAATTTTTCAGTCCTTATCTTACTTGATCTGTCAGTAGCATTTGACAGTATTTACCATTGATTTAAAAAATGTTCTCTTGTTGACTTTTGTGATAGTTTTATGTATGGTGAAAATAAGGAAATGATCAAAGTCTGGTTTCATGAATTACACACTTTATTGCCATACAAAGATAGTTTTTTCCCCTTAGGTTCACAATGCTTAAAGAGAGGAAGAACAACCTGAACAAATCTCACAGGGAATATACTCAATAGATGAGGTACATTAACTATATAATGAGTGAGTTCCAAATTGTTAAAAGTCTAGTCCAATTCGGATGAAAGCAGGAGAGGATTGAGCTTTTTACGATTAGTTTCTTGGGCTTGACCAACATAGGAGAGATCCATGAAGACACTTGAAGTTCCTGGACACAAGAAGTTGGACGTTAATGTTGTCATGACAAGACTTCAAAGCTCCAAGGCCTGTAGAGGCCTGAACTCTGCTTTTGGAGAAGTAACTGACAGAGTGTAGCCTGTCACAGACTAAGTGTTCAGAATGTCAAACTGTTATGTTTATATGTATTTTGAAGTCCACTAGTTAAGGTCAGTTACTCACATGGGGTCTGAGAAAGTGTAATGTAACATTCCCAAGAGGGGAAGGAGTTCACCCCAAGTACTCACATATGGAGTTTGTATTGGCATTCTCCAGAGGGACAGAACTAATGGGATATATGTATAAGTGGAAGGAAGTTTATTAGGGAGAATTGGCTCACCTGATCACAAGTTGAAGTCTCACAGTAGGCCGTCTGCACGCTGAGGAAGAAAGAAGCCAGTAGTGGCGCAGTACAAGTTTGAAAGTCTCAAAACCAGAAGAGCCGACAGTGCTGCCTTCAGTCTGTGGCCAAAGGCCCAAGAGCCCCCTGGCAAACCACTGGCGTTTAAGTCCAAGTGTCCAAATGCTGAAGAACTTGGATTCTGAAGTCCAAGGGCAGGAGGAAGCATCCAACATGGGGAAAAAGAAGGAAGCCAGAAAACCCAGCAAGCAAAGTTATCCTACCTTCTTCTGCCTGCTTTGTTTTTGCCGTGCTGGCAGCCAATTGGATGATACCAGCCGACATTGAGGGTGGGTCTTCCTCTCCCAGTCCACAGACTCAAATGTCAGTCTCCTCTGGCAACACCCTCACAGACACACCCAGAAACAATACTTTCCTAGCCAACTAGGCAACCCTCGATCCAATCAAGTTGACACCTAACATTAACCATCATAGGGTCCGATAAGACTTCGCATTCTCCTAGGGAGTGGGAGTAGTTGCATTTTACATATGCGATCTGATAGTTCTCATATTCGTGTTTTTTGTTCTTGGTTTTTTGTTTTTTTTTTTTTTTTGATATGGAGTCTCACTCTATCGCCCAGCCTTGAGTGCAGTGGCACAATCTTGGCTCACTGCAACCTCTGCCTCCTGGATTCAAGCAGTTCTCTGGCCTCAGTAGCTAGGAGTACAGGCGTTTGCCGCCACACCCAGCTAATTTTTGTATTTTTGGTAAAGACGGGGTTTCACCATATCGGCTAGGCTGGTTTCGAACTCCTGACCTCAAATGATCCACCCACCTCGGCCTCCCCGAGTGTTGGGATTACAGGTGTGAGCCACCTCACCTGGCCATATTCTTGAAGGGTGGAGGAATACATACATCATTTTAAAGCTGTGTGACAAATTCTCTTTTTGTACTGTCTTGCTCAGTCTCTTAATCTGGCTCCTCTTTCCTCCTCTTCTCCCAGCCCTCTTACATGTTAACAGTATTCCCTAGTGTTCTGATTTGGGTCTACCCCTTCCAAGTTCTGTTCTTGGTTCCTAAAATGTTCTTGATTTCAGCACCTTCTCCTTTTATTTTTTACCTTTGATTGAGGACTGAATCTCTTGCCAACATTAGCCTTTACTGGTCTCTTTGCCTTCAGTTTTTTTTGTTGTTGTTTTGTTTTTCCTGTCTTTCATTTATTCTGTATATTAAAAAAGTGATCCTTTCTAGTAATTAGAATTTAATTAATTAGATTGTGTCACTTTTCTATTTTATGGCTCCCTGTGACCTACAGAATGAAATCCAAATGACAGCATCTGCAAACTCTTATTTCCCACTACTTCACACGTCCTACTTCTGCTCTAGCAGAGTCATTTTGTGCGGGCATACTCCATGATGTTGCATGTCTGTGTACTTAGAAGCTTATTCCTTCTACCTGGAATGCCTTTTACCCTGCATCTCTTGGCAGATTTCTCTTATTCCTTATGGATGTGTCTTAAGTGCTGTTTCCTCCTTAGATAGTTTATGAAGCTGCTTTGATAAAAAGAAAAGCAGGTCTGAATGATAAGATCAGGGTATACATGTTTTGAAATAGTATAAATGGTTAGTAAATGTTGATTGCTCAGGCCATGATACAGACTTCTAAAGATTATAACATTTCACTTGTCATTGATTGTTTAATGTTGAGATGGTGGCAAACAAAAGTAGGTATATGGGTTATAAAACCAAACAGAGTATACGTAATGGCTTTGTGGAGCTTTTCTTCCCCCGCCCCCCCCTCCATTATATGCACACTGGGGATTTATTTTAGTTATTTATTTACCATATAAAGCTTTGAATATTTCTTTGCAACAGGGGTAAGTAGTCTAGAAATTAAAATACCCTTTAACAGAGAGACTTACATATCCATAACTTCCAAATGTGAAAGAGATAGTATAGTTACAGAATTTATTATTTTTTTGGATGTACTTGTATTTTGGGGGGATGCAAATGATGAATGGGCTGTTTTCTGCCTTTGTTTCTCATCCATTTAGAATCTACTGTTATATATTAATTTATCACTTTTCCCCCTATAAAAATGGTTGCCTACACAAATGAGATTTCAGTGAGGTTTTATGGATAATGCTTCTCTAGTGTAGAATCGTTTAGTTAATTTATATAAGTATATGAATAAAAACTGATTGAGAAATATAGTTACCATCTCTGCTTGACAATGGTGAGAAGAGCTAAGTTGGTATGTTTTTAAAATGCAGAATGACTCTTGATTTCTCAGTCTTTTCCACTACAGAGCAAATTTAGTAGGAAGAAGAGATTAGGATACCATCTATAGGTGATTTTATATCAGCGTAAAATATGCAAGGCAATTTAGACTAGTGGTTCTCAAATTTTTCAATCTTAGGACCCCTTCATACTTAAAATGTTTTTGAAGACCTCTACAAGCTTTTGTTTTTGTGAAATAATTAACAGTATTTAACATATTAGAAGTCAAAATTCAAACATTTAAGTATATATATATATTTAAAATAAACTCATTACATTAACGCAAATGCCATAAATAGAATACTATTTTTCAAAACAAAAAACAATTTAGTGAGAAGACTGGCATTATTTTACACTTCTGCAAATTTCTTTAATGTCTGGTTTAATGGAATACAGCAGGATTCCCGTATCTGCTTCTGCATTACATCTTTTGTGATGGATTGTTTCATTTCAAGTATATGAAAAAAAGTTTCACACATGCATGTTGGAAAAGAGGAGTATTTTGCCTTTTCAGATAATTGTGGATATTCTTTTTTGATACTAGACCAAAGCTCAACAAGTGATAGTTTCTTAAAGGTTAGTTGCCATGAATAATCTGAATGTATCAATTAATTTTTTACTCTATTACATTAAAATCTACTGGTTTATCTTGCAGATTGAATGATTCTTTTACCTGTATGTGATTTTGTAATTTTAACTTATTAGTTATTTGGAAAATAATTGATTCATTGAGTTGTATAGATCTTCCAAATGTTGACACATCTCATTATAAGATAGCTAAAGATCACATATGTTGATATCACCACCAGTGTCATCAGAAAAACTTATAGTACTATATTGAGAAGCTGTTAAGCTCACAGAATCACATAAAACTTTTCTCATGTTCTAATTTTAGGGTGAAAACTTGAATTTTATCATTGGCAACAAATATTGTCAGTTATTTTCACTGAAATGGCAAGTTATCTTTTTTATAGTTGAGAAAATGTCTGCCAAATACTCAAGTCTGATAACTCTAGTTTGATAACTCTAGTTTGTATATTAGTCATTTTTTTCAAGTAAAAATTGTGTCCCATTAAAAATGTGCAAATTCAACTCAAAAGTCAGTTACCTAGGTGTTTTTCCTGAGACATCCATTGTACTTTGGATATGCAGTAGACGTGCTTTATATGTACTGCCTATTTCCTCCCACAGAATACTAGAGCACGTACTCCAGGGTAGAGATTTAATAAAATTAATAGTTTTAATGGCTTCACAAAGGACATTCTTTAGTGACATTGGCTTTTTACTGTTATTGTGTGATGGTGAAGAATAAGACTATTACACTAGTGTGATTTGCTACCACTGCCTTGACTTAAGGTAACAGTAGTTTCACCCTCACTGCTTTTGAACCATTGGTGCAAATGTTAACATAGTCAAAAAGGCAAGTAACATATCAGTATAATTATGAAAGTAATTTTGGGCCTCCGAAAACTCCCATGGGTTCATCGACCACTTTAAGAACCTCTGATGTAGACTTTGAAAAGAAGGAAGTCCTCTAATTTCATAATTTCATTTCTCAATACCTGATATACTTTTTTAGATAGAAGACCATTTTTGAAAATCTTTATCATTTTTAATCATTCTGGTTTCATATAGTAAGAATAGCTAGCATTCTATTGAATATTTGTTATATGCCAGCTATAGGTACTATTATGACCTACATTTTACAGATGAGGAAATAAACGCACCACGTGAAGTGCTTAAAGCCACACGCCAGAGCCCAGCTTGTTTTTTTAACTTTTATGCTTCATGTGCAAGTGACTTTAGTTGTTTAGTCTTTGCTACATTGTTTATTCTTTTCTATCTCTATATCAGGAAAGAAATTATATTCCTGTTCTTTTTTTTTTTTTAAGAGACAGTGTCTCACTGTGTTGCCCAAGCTGGAGTGCAGTGGCATGCTCCTCACTGCAGCCTTGAACTCCTGAGCTCTAGTGATCACCAGCCTCCTGAATAGCTGAATAGTTAGTGGTATTTTTTTGAGGAAGCCAAAAACAAAGTGCAGAGTGCTTTTTAAATAGAGATCTTTAGGTTGAAAAATTTTTTTTACATGTATTATATCCTTTAGTCTTTAAAACAATCCTGTGTAGAATACAGAATGGCTAATATTCCCATCTCGTAAATGATAGATCTGACACTAAAGTTTGTGACTTATTAAAGGTTGCAAAGGTACTCAGAGATAGAGCCTGGACTGGAACCTCTACATCTTGTAATTCAAATTAAGAATTCTTTTTGGTATACTGTGCTGCTTGGTATTTTTAAATACCAAGGTCATGGCTGTTGAATACTTTTTTGTTAGAGCCCCTTTGTTACTGTTGCTGTAATGAATTTAGCTGAAACAAAAACCTTGTCTTTAATACTGTTTCTACTTAGAATATTTCTAGTTAGAATATAGTATTTCTTGGGAAGTGAAATCTTGTTCAGATTTTAAAATATTACCCTGTTTAACTGAAAATAGATTGTAAAGCACACATAATTATTTTACAGTTACTAATTACATGCTAATTTCCCTGTAAGTCCAAAACCCATATTTTTCCTGACATAAGTTGTGTTACTTTATGTTGTGGTCTGTTATGCAGAATTAAGCCAGTAAGATCATTTTCAGATGTTTGTCACCCCTAGAACATTTTTCACATTTAAATATATTTATTGCTTGTGAGATTTGGATTTTCTTTTGTGTTTATATTTGTATGTCAAGAAACAAAGGCCTTTGATATAATAATGTGTAAGCCTGTTAGCAATTATAACCATTAAAAACACTAACATCTATCAGTGCTGATGGTAAACTTTGCTTTATAAAAAAGCACATCACAGGAACTGGCCTCTATTTTTCAAGTGATTATAATTTACCATAATCTCCTTTGGTGTTGACGAAAGTGATCTGTAGCCATCTAGTGGGTGCAGACGTCAGTAGGATCTAGGTTTTAGACGCTTTATATAAAAAGAACAGCAAGAAAGTGTGGTGCATGGAGTTGATTTAGAGGATAGAATTAGCAATTCATATGTGTTTTACAGAGAAATTCATTATCATAATTTTTGATTTTTCTTTCCTTCTTTTAAGGCTTCTCATTTCTTTTGGGGATTG